GTTCAAATCCAGGCCCTGCCATTTCCCAGCTGAGCCTGAAGTGCGGCCTCCCCCGCCTTCGGCCGGGCTCACCATCAGATGAGACCTCCGCCACGCCCCGGCTGGCACCACCCGGGCACTCCTGAGGGACGCAGGGGTGTCCGCCCTCAGGTCCGTTCCATCCGAGGCCCTGGGATCACAGACATGGAGGCCGGGGCGGGCCAGGCACCCCAGGAATGGCGCCCGCAAGTCCGGGGAGGCCGTCCTGCCGGCCCAGCGCGTTTCCCGCGTCCACGAGGTCCCCGTTCCGCCGGCACTGGCGGCGTCCAGCCTGGGTTTGCCCGCGCTCGCCGACGTGGCGGCCTGGCCAAGCTCGGCGCCGCTCACCAGCGCTGACCTGGGGGTGGTTTGACCTCCCAGTGCCTCAGTTTCTTCACAGGTAAAACGGGTCTTCTTGAGGACGGGTGTGGAGGGCCCGGGGCAGCCCCGTAGGAGCGTTGGCCAAAGGAGCCCGGCCTGGGGCTGACAGGAAACCGCGGCGGCAGGGAGGCGGGTGGCGCCCCCAATCGTCTAGGGTGCTGGCCCGATTCGCGCGGCCCCCGCGGACGGGACCCCGCGGGCCGCCTTCTCCGCTCTGTCCGCGGCTCCTGAGAGGGAACGTCACCCCCAGCGTCCTCCCTCCTCCGCCCCAGGTCCCTGCGGCCATGGGCGGCGGCCCCGGCCTCACTTCCCGGCGCCCCAGGAACGCGGCCCCCAGGAAAGGAGTCGGGGCCCGGGCGACGCGGGGAGGCGGGCAAGGGTCCCCAGGGCCCGGGCTCCCCGTAAACGCTCCTGGCCCGCGCCCCACAGCGCCCTAGGGCTTCCGCGCCCGACGGGGTCGCGCGGGACCCGCCCCGTGACGCATCTCCAACCGCCCAGAGCCGCGGCCCGGCCTGCGCGCGCCCGACGCCCCGGGGAGCGCGCCTCGTGAACGCGCGCAGCCACGTGACCCCCGTGCCGGCCAACGGGTGCGCCGGGATTTGGGGGATAAAGCGCGGCCCCGCGCACAGTTGCGGCGGGAGAGCGGCGGGGCCGAGAGCGTGACTCGCCCGCTCCGCGCTGCTTCCCCCGCGCCGCCTCCCCGCGCCGCTCGCGCAGCCATGTCCGAGGAGAAGCCCAAGGTAAGCGCGGCGACCCCGCCTGCACGCGCGTCGTTTTGAGGCCAGTCTCTGGTGTCTTCTGCAGGAGGGTGTGAAGACAGAGAATGACCACATCAACCTGAAGGTGGCCGGGCAGGACGGCTCCGTGGTGCAGTTCAAGATCAAGAGGCACACGCCGCTGAGCAAGCTGATGAAGGCCTACTGCGAGAGGCAGGTGCGGCACCTTGCTCCCCCGCAGAGCCTCCCCGTGTGCGCACTGGTCCTGTGCGTTCCAGGCATCCCCAGAGCACGAGCGTCTCGGGGCTGGACCCAGATGCAGCTGCCCGAGGTGCCCTCTTCGTGGATGGGCAGGCGGGGGCTTGAGACTAATGGCCACTGCTTTTCCTTTCCAGGGCTTGTCAATGAGGCAGATCAGATTCAGGTTCGACGGGCAGCCAATCAATGAAACTGACACTCCAGCACAGGTACGGAGCTGGCTTCGCGTGGTTCCAGGGCGTCTCGCTGTGCCTGTTGTGACAACCATGACAGCTGGAGATGGAGGACGAGGACACCATCGACGTGTTCCAGCAGCAGACGGGAGGTGTGCCGGAGAGCAGCCTGGCAGGGCACAGTTTCTAGAGGGCCCGTCCCCAGCCCGGGCCGTCCATCCTCGCATTGCTGTTGAATGGTGAGCACGTGACCATGCCGACCACAAAGGTGTCTGCGGAAACTCGAGGACATTCACCACGATGATTTTCCTCTCTTTGATGTACTTCAAGTGCAACTCAAAACTATATCTGCAGGGATGAATCTGTAACTTAAATTGGGCCAATCAGAATTGTTATCTTTGTTCAGGTAAAATGAGTTGCAAGATATTGTGGGTACTTTTGTGTGCTCATTTGTGTTTTCCCCCCCTCCTACAACATTTTTTTAACCCCAAAATTATAGCCTGAATGTTCGCTTTTAGTCTGGCCAGGGATCTGACTCCTGAGTTGGTTGCCTCTCCCCTGCTCACTCCAGTCACATAGAGAATTGGTGTTTCCCGCAGTGGGGATGCAGCTGTTGGACAGGTATTGGGGGCAAGGTTGGTAGGGAGGACAGACTGTCACTTGCTGTTACAGGCACAGGTGATTAAAATGCTAAATATTGCAAATTTAAGCTTTGTCAGTATATGGAAAAGTTGAAGGGAAAATACTGGAATGCTTCTTCAAAGGTTAAAAAATAACCGAGTCTTTTGGTAATTTGACCCCACGTGCTCTCTGGCCCTCAAGCATGTAACCTCGGGGTCTGAGGCCCAGGACCCACCCCCCTGCCACCCCTCCCACCCCACTCCCTGCTCAGTACCTGGCGTTGGTACACAGGCAAGGATTGGCACAACCAAAATTGGCCTTTTTCTCCCTCTTAATATTGAAGAAATTCCCACATTTCTCATTTGGTAATGGTGTTGTGGCCTCAGATTTCTTCTAGTATTTGCTTCTGATGAATGATTATGGTCTATACATAAAAAAGTAAGACTAAGTATTGCTGAATTTGCAGTTATGTTGTCGTGTATAAGAGCTACTTCCAAGTGTGGTTACAAATGAACCCATGGAATGATGACTTCATGTTCTTCTCGTGGGTTTGTGCCGTGCTGCTTTCCAAATAGGTATTGAATTTATGCATTAGTCTGGTGATTTCAGTTCTGTGAAATATTTTGGGATCTATACCAATTAAACATTTTCATAGTTCTGCCTATTGTCCTTCCCTGAGGCTCCATTGCTGCTTGGTGGCCATTCTCTGCCTTTTTACAGTCACCTGAACAATGACCCATCATCTCTTGCTTGCTTGAAATCTTGCTGAAATGTTCTCATTTCCTGTTTGCTGTATGGGCTCGGGTGGGATGTTTGTTGGCTCTGTTGTGTTTATTCACCAATTTGTACATTATTTGTTGTCCTTTACTACTGTAAACAGTAAATATAGTTTGGTATTCTGTCTCTTGGCTTCTACTAAACACTGCATTTGAAGG